GGTTACAGGCTCGCACCACCACGATTTTCTTAATTTTAGTAGCTCGCGCCACGGCTGATTTTCTTATTTTTAGTAGAGAGAGGGTTTCATCATGTTGGCCAGGCTGGTCTCGAGCTCCTGACCTCAAGTGATCCGCCCGCCTCGGCCTCCCAAAGTGCTGGGATTACAGGCGTGAGCCACCGCGCCGGGCCTCAAGTCTAAATTTTTAAAAGAAAGTTTCTTCCAACCGCATTCACGAGAAGTGCTTCTCTTTCATGAAATAACAATTAGAACACAACTAGTGAAACCTTTGGGACTTCAATCACTACTTTTTCTAAACTACCACTTTCCAGCAGGAAGACGGAGCGGTAGCTTGGGGTAAAAATTAAAACCTAGCATTACCATGAGTTAAGATCGAGATAAATAGATCAAAATAAATGGGTCACTGCTGGCGCTTTACTTAGAAAAATAAAAAATTTCTCATCACTAGAACTCATAATCGCTCCGCAAGGAGGGCAAAACTGGGTTTATTAAAGTGAAAGCTGGAGAATCCAGGGGACACAAGCAGAAAGCTGTCAAAGAGGGGAGGGGCCGGGTTCCAGCACCGACAGGACCAGGATACTTATTTCCGACTCTTGAGAGAGTAGGGCGATACCACACCTCCGCGGCTCCAGCGTGTTCACCACAAAATCTTTTCCCTGCGGCCACCACCATCCTGCAGAACCGTTTCTTCTTTTCCACATAGTAACCGCATCTACCCTCAGCTGGAAAACCAGGCGCGTGCGGCGACGTCGCGGAGGTCGCCATAATTCTAGGGCTCGCTTCCGGTGTCCAGCATCCGGCAACCAGAAGAAAAGTTAGAAGCTTCCTTCGGGTCTCCTTCCCTTAACAAACATGGCTGCCTCAGCCCCCGCGCCACACAGGTTAATACCCGGAACTACCACAACCGTCTTCCCTTTATCCTCCGCAGAACCGGAAGAATCCGATGGTGGCTGGCGAGGGCCAAGTCTCTTACGCCTTCCCCTCGTTTCTCCCTCCCCGCCTCCTCCGCAGAAGCCGAGCGCCAAACTCAAACTTTATCAGGACCCGGACCTCTCAGGCTAATCCCGAGGGCCGGGCCTGTTGGGCTTTTCTGCACACCAGCCGAGGCAGCGAGCCAACATGAGCCAAGTGCTGTTCCACCAACTAGTCCCGTTGCAGGTGAAATGCAAAGACTGTGAGGAGAGGTAAGGTCCGCGTCATCCAGTGCCCGCGGGTGTTTCTGATGGTTGGGTATGTCTTTTCCTACAGGAGAGTAAGTATAAGAATGAGCATTGAACTACAATCAGTTTCTAATCCAGTTCACAGAAAGGTTGGTATTTAGTCCTTTTTTGAAATATCATTTCTTGTAACTAATGCTGTTTTTCTTTCACCAGTGTTCTCTGGTACATAATTTTGGTGTACTTTTTGTGAGCTCTAGCTGTTATGATGGTCTCCCACACTATGTACACGTAGCTACCTGGAAAGTGATCTTTATGAAAGGTACTTACTTCATTTGAGACTGAAAACAGTTGGGCTTCCATATCAGTGGCCACCTGGCCTAGGAGAGAATAGGCTCTTTGGAAGAAGCCTGGCAACGTGTTACCTGATACCCTGGTCTTCTGAGAGACAGAAGCTCTTTTTTCTAGTGTGGATTATTGTCAGTTCTGCTGATATATTTGCCACTTTTGAAATGCCATACCAGTTAACTTTAAGGAAACTAAAAATAAAATTGAATGTGGTATGTTCAGTGGTAAAGAAAATTTTCATCATGTTATGGTGTAGCAAGGACTGGGTCTAAATTTCCCCAAGCCTCTGATAGGAGGATATTCCTAAACTTTCAACTCCTAGCACTTGCTTAACTTTTACAGACCTCCATGTGGCTTTTAAAGAGCGGAATGTCTACCCCTATTTAAGATTCTAACTCTCTAAAGACTAATAAAAAACCAGCAGCACTAGAAAACAAAGCTGTCTGCAATATAACTATGATACACTGATGTTGTTGGATTTCTTTACTTCTGAGAAGAAATTACTCAAAAGGCCAGATCTAGTAAAAACATTTAAAAACAACAAACTTTCTTTTAGGACTTAGTTATTCGTCTGACTGATGACACGGATCCATTTTTTTTATATAACCTTGTTATATCTGAGGAAGATTTTCAAAGGTAACTAAATTTTTTTCTGATCTTATATTTAGTTAAAAAATTTCTTTTCCTTTCTTCTGTATAGTTTAAAATTCCAGCAAGGTCTTCTGGTAGACTTCTTAGCTTTCCCACAAAAATTTATAGATCTCCTTCAGCAATGTACTCAAGAACATGCCAAAGAAATTCCAAGGTAAGTTGCATGAGAATGCTACATTATTAAATGTGTGTTATAATGTAACATTTTCTTTTCAAAGGTTTTTGCTACAGTTAGTTTCTCCAGCAGCTATTTTGGATAACTCACCTGCATTTTTAAATGTGGTAGAGACAAATCCTTTTAAGCATCTTACACACCTCTCACTAAAACTTTTACCTGGAAATGATGTGGAGATAAAGAAATTTCTCGCAGGCTGTTTGAAATGTAGCAAGGTAAGATTTAAATTTAAGTTATTCTTTTAACAAAACTGTGTAATTTTATTATTTTTATGAATAGGAAGAAAAATTATCATTGATGCAATCACTAGATGATGCTACTAAGCAACTGGACTTTACACGAAAGGTAATTCAAATTTCATTTTGTCTTTGTAAGTCATCTTAATATTTTGTGTTAAACTCTAATGTAGACATTAGCAGAAAAAAAACAAGAATTAGATAAGTTACGGAATGAATGGGCGTCACATACAGCAGCCTTGACAAACAAGCATTCTCAGGAACTGACAAATGAAAAGGAAAAAGCCTTGCAGGTAAGAACATTAAAGGAAACTGAAAAAATATCAATTTTGGTACTGTATTTTTATTGTATCATAGGCACAGGTTCAATATCAACAGCAGCATGAACAACAGAAAAAAGATTTAGAAATCCTCCATCAACAAAACATCCACCAGCTACAAAACAGACTGTCTGAGTTAGAAGCGGCTAATAAAGACTTAACCGAAAGAAAATATAAAGGAGACTCCACTATTAGAGAACTTAAAGCAAAACTTTCTGGTGTTGAAGAGGTATTGAATGTTGTTTTTTTTCCTCCCCCAATTAATGCTTAATTTCTTTCTTTTCCCATTCTAGGAGCTACAGCGGACTAAGCAAGAAGTCCTCTCTTTGCGAAGAGAGAATTCTACACTAGATGTTGAATGCCACGAGAAAGAAAAGCACGTTAATCAGCTACAAACAAAAGTGGCAGTTTTAGAACAGGAAATCAAGGATAAGGACCAGCTTGTTTTAAGAACAAAAGAGGCATTTGATACAATCCAGGAACAAAAGGTCTACTTTTAAATTTTTCTCAGAAATTGATACTAATTATTCATGTTTTTAAAAAATATATCAGGTGGTTTTAGAAGAAAATGGTGAGAAAAATCAAGTACAACTAGGAAAGCTTGAAGCTACAATAAAATCATTATCTGCAGAACTTCTGAAGGTTTGTTTTAAAAATTTTATAGACTAGTATTTCATAGAAATATACATATGAAGCTCTTTTATAGGCAAATGAAATTATCAAGAAGTTACAAGGGGATCTGAAAACTTTAATGGGTAAGTTGAAATTGAAGAATACAGTTACTATTCAGCAAGAAAAACTCTTGGCTGAGAAGGAGGAAAAATTACAAAAGGAACAAAAGGAATTACAAGATGTTGGACAGTCTCTTCGAATTAAAGAGCAAGAGGTAGTTAATATTTTAAATTTTTATGTTGTAACCTTGACTTATTGTGATGATTGATATATTTCAGGTATGCAAATTACAAGAACAATTAGAAGCTACAGTTAAAAAACTTGAAGAAAGCAAACAACTTCTAAAAAATAATGAAAAGTGTAAGTATGTTACGTGTTAATGTAAATGAGGTTCTTTACCTTGCTTCTTGTTCTTTTATTTAAGTAATCACGTGGTTAAATAAAGAACTAAATGAAAATCAGCTAGTGAGAAAGCAAGATGTATTGGGACCTTCTACTACTCCGCCTGCACATTCCAGCAGCAACACAATCAGAAGTGGAATTTCTCCTAACCTGAATGTGGTAAGATTTAAAACAAGATGTGAGTGATCTTAATCTTTAATCATCTTTATGTTTTTATTTTTAGGTTGATGGTAGACTGACTTACCCAACCTGTGGGATTGGTTATCCTGTCTCCTCTGCATTTGCATTCCAGAATACCTTCCCTCATTCGATATCTGCCAAAAATACCAGCCACCCTGGTTCAGGAACAAAGGTAGCCAAATTAACTAATACTTGTTCTGGGAATCAGTTACATGAGATGTTTTTCCTTCTCACAGGTTCAGTTTAATTTGCAGTTTACAAAACCAAATGCATCACTAGGAGATGTTCAGTCAGGAGCAACTATTAGTATGCCTTGCTCAACTGATAAGGAAAAGTAAGTGCTTAATGACATAAAATTTAATGTTTGTTAAATAAGTTATTACCATTTTCTTTTTAAGTGGTGAAAATGTAGGGTTGGAATCCAAATACCTGAAGAAAAGGGAAGATAGCATTCCTTTACGCGGACTCAGCCAGAACCTATTTAGTAATTCAGGTAAGCAGGGATTTCTGGATTTTTGTACTTTATACCAGTAACCTTTTTTTGTCCTCATTTGCAGACCATCAGAGAGATGGCACTTTAGGAGCATTACATACATCTTCCAAACCCACAGCGCTCCCCTCTGCGTCTTCAGCCTATTTCCCTGGGCAGTTACCAAACAGTTAATTCTAGTGTCATGTTTTACTTTTTATTGGTATTTTAGAAACTCAGGTGCTTAAAAAATATGTCAACACAAACCAGATCCTCAAATAGCAAGTTTCAAATTTTACTTGAGCTGTTAAAGACTGGATACTTTAAGTACTGCTTTTATGGCAGTTTATAATATAGGAACAAATTTGTACTTGGGGATTGGTAAAGATTGTGAGTAAATGACATTTTTTGGTTTGTGAACATGGCGTTTTATAGAATAATATGAATTTTATTAAGCTATTCTTTAGAAATTCAGTTCTAAGGAAAGAGTTGATCCTTATGAGGGAGATTCTGATCATATTAAAAATCTGGGTAAACTAAAACCTGCTCATAACCTCATAGTATGCAACCAAAGAATACTAATTCATTTTATCACTTTCATTGGTAAAACTTTTAAATTCAACACCTGAAAATCATGAGGGAAAATGATTACCTCTTGAGATATATTATTGATGACATTTAAAGGGAAAAGTCCTAAATTTACCTTAAATAACTGAAATGAATTAAGCCTTCATAGCGTATTTTCCTTGAAGCATTTAAATTTGCTAGTGATGAATCAAATAAATTTGATATACTTAAAATAATTTGGACAGTTTTTATGTGACCAGATTAAGTGCTTTTGTCATTTGAGCTGACAAGTTTTTAAAACTTCAGTGCTTCCTAAATGTTTATACTCATCTAGTTTTTCTCAATTTGTAGTTTTATTATGCAGTTAAATCTGTATCAGTGGACTTTTAAAACTTGGTACTACTACTAAATCTACTATATCATGAATATTCATTTATTTTTATAGTATCAGAACTTGGGTTGATTTCAATGTTAATAAACTAGGCAAAACAAATAACTGTTAGAAGGTACAATTTTCTTCTCTTCCCTGTAACTGAAAGTTTTAAGAATTGTTCCTTGGGGAAAAATTTTTTTAAAATTCACCTAGAATCATAGGGCCTCATTTTGTTTTCTTATTGACAAACAATACCTGGTAGCATTCTCTAAAGAGTCTTCTAGATCAATTTTTATAAAGTACTAATGCTCATGTGATAATTTAAAATTATTTTCAACTACTTTATTACACAGATGAAGAAACATTTCAAGATATTGATGTAATAACATTACTGAGTCCCATGGTAAGAAAGAATCTTTGCTAATTTTTTTTTTTTTTTTACGAAGCCAGTATCTTGAAACTATTGGCAATTGCAAGTGTCTTTAAACTAGGGATCTAATCTGAAAATTCAGTAACTAATATTAGGCAGTTGATACTCCCCCACCTCCCCCATTTAGATACACTACTGTATTAGTGAGAATACTTGGTACAGTAACTTGAAAGCACTTGCTATTCTGGAAAGAAGCCTCTTGGTGATTTTGGAAGGAGCTTTATTGTAAATACTATGGAAGGGGCTTTGTTGTAAATACTATGTAATATATATAAAATATTGTGACATGTTTTGGATGGGATGCATGACATACAGGTAGCTCTCTTTTTTAAAATATAGGTATCTCTTTGCATATATATACACAAGGAAAGTTGAATTTTCAGGAGAGATCATTCTGATATCTTGCAAATTTGTATTAAATGTATACAGACTTCCAAGTGTGCTAATTCTTTACCTCCTAAACTTTTAGTTGCAATTGTTTTGCAGTGTAAAATTGTACATGTGTTAATAATCAAAAAGTGTTGCATTTAATGTTATTTCTGTAAACTTTGAGCTTTGTTAATAAACTATTATGCAGCATCTACACTTTGAAAATCAAGTACTTCAAAACGCATA